TCCACCTCAGCCCCCTAAAGTTAAACAGCTATGGTTAAAAATGAAATGATATAAACTTACTCAAAACTGGTAACTTCCTAATTTTACCACATTCCACTATTCTCTATGCTCTTGAGGTCATTTACCCCCATTTTATCTGTATGGTAAAAATAATACATGATAGTGCACTACTGCATCTCTTTTAAACTCCCTGTTCAGTGACCACAGGTCGGTACCTTGAAATCTAACAAGAAGATTGTACCTAAGCCATGGAAATTGGTAAATGCTAGAAACCAGCCTCCCTTCCCCCCACCCCTCCCCGCCACCACCCCCGCCCCAGCCAGTGGTTAACCATTTACCAGCACACCACTGAGGGCATTTAGAGCCTAGCACATGGTAAACACTATGATAAACGTTTTCATTATTTTTCCGTTTGTCCACTGGGTCAGGATGTATAGTCTTTTTTTGTGTCTGGGATGGAATTTAAAATATTTGAAGATCACAGAATTACAAAAGCCCAGAGAGTGGCTAAGCTACACCTATTTAACCCTCCCAATAATGCTGTTAAGTCTATACTATTGATTATCCCCACTTTCCAGACAGGGAAACTGAAGTTCTGAGGCAGTAAAACTCAGGCAGCGCCATGCATTAGCTGTAGTGCGATCTGAAATTGCAGCCGAGCAGCCTCCGCGCGCTCGCGCACTTCAAGAACGCATTTTCCTTACTGTCACGTTTATGCCCCGAGTGGTAATTTCGCTTCCCGGCACGCGAAAAATGAATGGGCGCCATCTTGCGCGTGGCATCTTGGGAAATGTAGTTTACAGGCTCAATAACAAGCACGGTCCAAGAAGGGAGGGGCGGGGGAGCAAATCGATCTTGGCCTCGGAAGAAAAAGAACAAAGAATCGCTGGCAACTTGCGCGTCGCGTCGCTGCAGCCACGCAGTGCGTGGATTCAGCCGCTTTGGCCGTGCCCGTTGCATGCCGGGAAACGCAGTTCGCGAGCCCCGGATACGTCGACAATAGATGACGGGGCTCACGTTGTACGTTCACATCAGGTCCCGGCCCGCCGGAACCTGGGCGATCCACGATGCCGAGTTTGCCACGCTGCGACAGCCCATAGGCTTGCCCCCCCGGGCATTCGGGTGGACTACGAACACAAACTGAAGCCCTAGGACTTGTCGCCCGTTTGCGCTCTCGCCGAGGCACAGGCTGCTCGCGGACCACCCTGCTCCGAAAACTAAGGTGGGCCCTGGGGCGCGGAGGACAGGAATGCGGGGTGGGTTCTAGACCCAAGGTTTGTCTGCAGAAGGGGACCAGTAGACGGGGTGGATTCGAGGTGGGGACATGGGACGCAGCGGTCGGAGCCGCCTGGAGGGGTACCCGGTGGTCCCGATGGAGCTATCATCTTTGAGGTATTGATGAGGAGGGACGGGGAGTGTGGTCAGTTTAGTTTGTGTGGTTCTCTCCGCCCTACAGAGGTAGGTGGTAGCCCATTCATCTGGTTACTGATACTGGCCGGCATCAGTGGACTGTCGGCAGGTCCTTGAGCAACTGGTGTGTGAAATGGGACGGACGTCAAAGGACAAGCGGGATGTCTACTACCGCCTGGCCAAGGAGAATGGCTGGCGTGCTCGCAGCGCCTTCAAACTGCTACAACTGGATAAGGAATTCCAACTCTTCCAAGGTCCCTGACTGGTGGGCAGGTCACTGGGCGGTCTGATCAGGATGCTTTCACTATGTATGCCCAGGCGTGACACGGGCAGTTGACCTGTGTGCAGCCCCAGGCAGCTGGAGCCAGGTGCTGAGCCAGAAGATCGGGTAAGTGTGGGGGTCCCAGATGGGAGACCCAGAACTAGGCTGATGTGGGCCATGTTGTCCACAGGGGCCAAGGGTCCGGCCACGTGGTGGCTGTGGACCTGCAGGCTATGGCTCCACTACCAGGTGTGGTACAGATCCAGGGGGACATCACCCAGGTAAGAGCATGGCTGAGGGTGTTGGGGTATATCGTGGGGCCACTCATCCTCCCTCTCTCCATAGCTGTCCACTGCCAAGGAGATCATCCAGCACTTTAAGGGCTGCCCTGCGGACCTAGTGGTGTGTGACGGGGCTCCTGATGGTAAATAGCAACAGAAAGTGGGAGGCCAGGCGGGACCCCCCTAACGCTGTTCCTCTTGCCACAGTAACCGGTCTCCATGATGTTGATGAGTATATGCAGGCCCAGCTCCTCCTAGCTGTGAGTAACCCTGGCCACCCCTGACCCACTTTACCTCAGCCTCAGCCGTCTGTCCTGCCCACAGGCTCTGAACATTGCTACACATGTCCTGAAGCCAGGGGGCTGCTTTGTGGCCAAGGTAAGTCTCAAGGAACTTGGTGGAGTAGAGGGTCACCCGCTGTCTTTGCCTTCTCACCCTGCAGATATTCCGAGGCCGGGATGTGACGCTCCTCTACAGCCAGCTGCAGGTCTTCTTCTCCAGCGTGCTGTGTGCCAAGCCCAGGAGCAGCCGGAACTCTAGCATCGGTCAGTGGGGTGGAGGGGCCAGGCAGGCAGAGCAGTCATGCCTCACTCCACCTTCCCCTGGCAGAGGCCTTCGCTGTCTGTCAGGGCTATGACCCTCCCGAGGGCTTCATCCCGGACCTGAGCAAACCCCTGCTGGACCATTCTTACGGTGAGAGCTGGAGCATGGGCCACCCTGGGGGACTTGTCCTCAGTTGTCTCCCCCTGTTCCTAAGACCCAGATTTCAACCAGCTGGATGGTCCCACCCGCATCATTGTGCCTTTTGTGACCTGTGGGGACCTGAGCTCCTATGATTCGGACCGCAGTTACCCACTGGACGTGAGTGCCCAACCAACAGTAGGTGGGTGGGACTCACCATCTCCCTACCCCTCTGTCCCTGCAGCTAGAGGGCGGCTCAGAGTACAAGTACACTCCACCCACACAGCCCCCCATCTCGCCACCATACCAGGAGGCCTGCACGTTGAAGAGGAAGGGGCAGCTGGCCAAGGAGATCCGCCCCCAGGACTGCCCCATCAGCAGAGTGGACACGTTTCCCCAGCCCCTGGCCGCCCCTCAGTGCCACACCCTGCTGGCCCCTGAGGTCTGGAAATGTGACTCTCAGCCTGCCTTGACATATGTGAGTCACTTTTCTTTTTCTTGGGTAGATGGAAGACAATGAAATGAGTTGTTCACCTTAACCCATTACGGTAAGTTTGCCTTGTTATCTAAGAGTTTGAGTAAACAAAAAAACTTTCTTTGACTTTTGGTTAGCTGGCAAACTGATACAACTCAGAAACTGCTCAATGTCAGGAAAACCGGAACTTGTTGATGAACTTGTTTTCAAAATATCATCTCATCAACGAGGCCTGGACAAACAAGCCCTGAGGAGGGATCTGCAACAACCCTGAAGACAACAAGGAAAGAAACCATGAAAGTCTGTCTGTACTGCAGTGGGAATTCTTGAGTGAGGTCTTACCTCTTCTTTAAACCTCTTCAGGAGTGTCCTGATTATGTCCAGAATTTTCCCTAAAGGCAGGGATTCTTAACCTGGATAGAAGCCAGGGGTAACCATGAACTTGATGGAAGAAAATGTTACATCTTTATTTTCAGCAATGAAACTGAAATTTAGCCTTACTCCCAAGTTATAAATGCTGGCAACAAATCACAGTAGTAAAAGCAGTACCTGGGATTTTCCCACCAATACAAACCAGTTACAGCAACTGTAATGTAACATAAAAAGGGCATCTTGAAGTATTGTTCATATTTGTCACCTCTTGGAATGATAGCAGATCCTGTAAGTTGATGTATTAATTAAAAAGCCCATATATTACTGCATCTCAATTTTGTTTCAATTTAATATATAGTAATAATTGTAATTCAATGTAATTGGCTTCCATTGTAATTGTGTGTGTGTGTATGTGTATGTATATAC